AAATGGGGAAGGGGCAGCAACTGCTTTAACAGGGTACAGGGTTTTCTTTTAGGATGATGAAAATGTTTTGGAACTGTATCGATAGAGATGGTGGTTGTACAGCATTGTGAATGTACTAAATGCCACTGAATTGTTCACTTTAAAATGACTAGTTATGTCAATTTCACCTCAACAAAAAAATGACACACAGTACTCAGATTTTAAAAAGCATCATTTCACCAAGATTCCATGAATTAATGTGAGATGATCAAAGAGGATTCAGTAGAATCGTTCAACTTCGAATGTAAAACAGTCCTAAACTCAAACCTTTGTGACACTAAAGTGGGGAGATGGTATGTGATAGTTTTAGATAGTAAAAATTATTCTTGTTTACTTGGTCTCGAACTCGAACTTTTTTGAGGCGGAGTCTCTCTCTGTCGCCTGGGCTGCAGTGCAGTGGTGCGATCTGGACTCATTGCAACCTCCGCCTCTTGGGCTCAAGCGATTGTCGTGCCTCAGCCTCCCTAGTAACTGGGACTACAGTCGCCCCCCACCACGCCTGGCTATTTTACCTATTTTTGGCTATTTTACCTATTTTTATTAGAGACGGAGTTTCGCCATGTTGGCCAGGCTGGTCTCGAACTCCTGACCTAAGATGATCCGCCCGCCTCGGCCTCCCAAAGTGCTGGGATTACAGGCGTGAGCCACCGCGCCCGGCCTTGCCCTCCTATTTTGGTACCGTCAGATGCAAAGTGCCTGGGACAGAAGTGGGGCTCCGCTGGCGCCCAGCTCCAAAACCCAGGCAGCGTGGAAAAGACTAGACAGGGAAGGGGTTAGCCCTCAGAATTACACGCGGGTTTGCCTTACCAGACTACCACCACTGGCACAACCTCAGACCCACACCCAACCGACTTTACCTCCCAGGCCCTGATTAATCTCGCCCGGAAGTACCGCCCACCCATGCTCACTTCCGCTATCCCGTACTTCTGCTCATCTCGCGAGAACTGAAAGCGCCTATGTGACCTGCGCTAAGCGGAAGTTGGCCCTCTTTTCCGTGGCGCCTCGGAGGCGTTCAGCTGCTTCAAGATGAAGGTAGGTGATGGTGGCGAGTGTTAGACTGGGTTTCGTAAACTATTTCCCCCCTTTTAATCCTTAGCTGAACATCTCCTTCCCAGCCACTGGCTGCCAGAAACTCATTGAAGTGGACGATGAACGCAAACTTCGTACTTTCTATGAGAAGCGTATGGCCACAGAAGTTGCTGCTGACGCTCTGGGTGAAGAATGGAAGGTAAAAGTTGACAAATTGTTGCAGGTATTTAAGTAAATGTGTCATTCATTGTATGCTCTTGCAGGGTTATGTGGTCCGAATCAGTGGTGGGAACGACAAACAAGGTTTCCCCATGAAGCAGGGTGTCTTGACCCATGGCCGTGTCCGCCTGCTACTGAGTAAGGGGCATTCCTGTTACAGACCAAGGAGAACTGGAGAAAGAAAGAGAAAATCAGTTCGTGGTTGCATTGTGGATGCAAATCTGAGCGTTCTCAACTTGGTTATTGTAAAAAAAGGTGAGGGTTACTTGTGTTCAATTTTCGTTGAAGAATTAAAATCTCTTCAACTGTTTCTTCTAAGGAGAGAAGGATATTCCTGGACTGACTGATACTACAGTGCCTCGCCGCCTGGGCCCCAAAAGAGCTAGCAGAATCCGCAAACTTTTCAATCTCTCTAAAGAAGATGATGTCCGCCAGTATGTTGTAAGAAAGCCCTTAAATAAAGAAGGTAGGAGGGATTATGCAATTAGGGCTTGCTTATATTGAAATGATTGAGTCCTTTGAATTTTTAGGTAAGAAACCTAGGACCAAAGCACCCAAGATTCAGCGTCTTGTTACTCCACGTGTCCTGCAGCACAAACGGCGGCGTATTGCTCTGAAGAAGCAGCGTACCAAGAAAAATAAAGAAGAGGCTGCAGAATATGCTAAACTTTTGGCCAAGAGAATGAAGGTTAGTCTAAGATGATTTGAGGGGGTGGGAGGGCCTTAACTGTTTGCTGTTTTGTTTTGTTTAGGAGGCTAAGGAGAAGCGCCAGGAACAAATTGCGAAGAGACGCAGACTTTCCTCTCTGCGAGCTTCTACTTCTAAGTCTGAATCCAGTCAGAAATAAGATTTTTTGAGTAACAAATAAATAAGATCAGACTCTGATCTCTGTTGACTTTTCATTGCTGATAGAAAACTACATAAATGAAGAGAGGGAAAGTTAGGTCATAGAAAATGGGGATATGTATATATGGTATTCCAATGGTGGATAAAGTCAGACCTATTGTGTGTGGTAGTGGAAGACAAGGTCAGTGTACAGGGGTTCCTTTCAGGGGATGGGTGGCACAGGAAGGGATTCTGAGCATAAGACACCTGCCTCTTCAGAATGGCATGGAACTTAGGGGAAATGATGAGGACTATTAATCTTTTTTATATAGTTTATTTTTGAGGAATATAGCTCTTTAAAGCACTATACACAATTTAATACATGAAAATTGACCTTGTGAAGATGAACATGTCTTTTTTAAAAGGTAACTTTTAAGGCATAGTTTTAGTGGATACCTAGTTTTAGTGGATACCATCCACTAAATGGTTTTTAAGCCATTTCAAATTTGTTTTAACAAAGCTTTTCAACTCCAGTGAATTGTTAGGCTGTTCACACACTGAAAAGGAAATGACTAAAAACATTCTTGGATCAGTGAAAAATGCACAAAGTATGTACTTTTTTCTAACAGTTC